ACACCTGAGACACAGGAGGCGGTGCTGACCCAAGGGAGGGCAGGACCGGGGGATGTGCCGGCCAGGACAGCCAGGGGTGCACAGGCAGGCAGTATTAATTTGGGGAAAACTAAATCATTCGGTTTCATTCAATGAGTAGTTTGCATGCAAATGTGTGTGGCGGGGGTGTGTGGTGTGTTCATGAGATACAGTGTGTGTGGTGTGTATGTGGTAAATGTGTAGTATGGTGTGGGTGTGTGGTGTTTGTGTGTGTATGGTGGTGGGACGTCCTGGAGGGTGTGGTGTGTGGAGTGTACTGTGTATGGTGTGTGGTATGTGGTGTGGTGTGATGTGAATGTGATATGTGCGTGTGGTGTGTGTGGAGTGTGATGTGTGGTGTGTGTGGAGTGTAATGTAGTGTGGAAGGCTTGAGCGTGTATGTATGTTTTGTGTGCGTGGTGTAGTGTTTGTGGTGTGTGATATGTATGCAGTGTGTGTAATGTGTGTGGTTGGTGTGTGGTGTGTATGGGGTATGTGTGTGGTGTGTATGAGGTGGGCATGGTATGTGTGTGGTGCATGTACGTATGCACACACATGCACACATGTGCACTGCAGGTGACAGGCAGACCGGCAGCTGGGACATGCAGCGGTGATCAGCTCAGCCAGGGCAGGGCTCAGGGTGAGAGTGGCCAGGCCCCTGGCAGCTCAGGACCCTGGATGAGAGTCCAGGAGGAAAGAACAAGCTGTGTCCCCATCTCCACCCAAGTTCATCACTAACATGAACCTATAGTCTGCACTGAAACTGTTCCACTTCTGATTAGAATCAGAAACACTTCCAGACAGGCTCAGCACAGCCAAGTGGGGACTGTCCTACAACGACACGGTGTAGCGGTGGGCAAAGGAATCATGGCAGCAGCTACCTTTTGTTTTTTAAAATGTGAAACCTTTCTGAATGGCTTAAGCAACATCTATTTAATTTAACAGCTCTACTGAGATGAAGAAAGAAAAAGAATACCTGCTCAGCTCCAGAGACACGTAAAGGGACAGAGATTGGGGGACAGAAGGAAGTGCATTAATTCCTTCCACGACCCCTGAAGAGCAGCGGTGGGTCTGAGCATCCTATCTCCAGGAAGCAGGCCAGCAGGCAAGCCAGCTGCCACCTCGTCCTGTGCAAAGCACAGGCACCGTCCCCAAAAGTAGGCAAATGACTATCTTATTTGTTCAGGGGGAAAAGAGAAAAATTGCTTCATTGCCTTTTAGGATTTCCAAAGATGATGTTAAACCCAGCCACGGTTCTGATCTCCAGGAAAGCAATTGCTGTGGTACAAAAGGACAAGGGTTAAAAGAGAACAGTGGGAGCTCTCTTTCCCAGCTAACTCACGCAGTGTGACGCAGAGGCTTTCAGCACAGCCCAGGGTGCCCGGGACTGAAAACTCCTTCACCAGCCCCCTCCACAGGTGGGAAATACTCGGATCTTCATTCTTGTGACACAAGACCTTGAAAGTTGCTGAAAAATGCTAGTCCCGTCTGACTGGGGCAGCATTTTCATTTATTGCACACCATTGGGTTTTTTTGTTTGTTTGTTTTTGTGGCTTTATTTGTTTATTTTTTTTGAGATGGAGTTTTACTCTGTTGGCCAGCCTGGAGTGCAGTGGCACAATCTTTGCTCACTGCAACCTCTGCCTCCCAGGTTCAAGCAATTCTCCTGCCTCAGCCTCCCGAGTAGCTGGGATTACAGGTGCGTGCCACCACGCCCGGCTAATTTTTGTATTTTTTTAGTAGAGACAGAGTGTCACCATGTTGGCCAGGCTAGTCTTGAACTCCTGACCTCAAGTGACCCACCCACCTCGGCCTCCCAAAGTGCTGGGATTACAAGCTTGAGCCACTATGCCCAACCACCATTAAGATTTTGGCAGGAATCATTGTGCTAGACACCACTATCCCACCAATCACTGAGCACTTTTCATTTCCTGCCGCTGGTGCTGTTGGATACCTTACGGCAAGCTGCCGTCCCTGCCCACCCACCTGAGGACAGGAACCTCCAACTCTGCCTTGCCAGAACTGACCAGTGTGTCTGACAGATGGTGAGTCCTTTGCTGTACATGGCCCTCAAAAATGAATAAGCTAACATTTTTCTTCTTTTTGCAGGATATAGAAGACTTAGATCACTACGAGATGAAAGCAGAGCCCATTAGTGGGAAAAAGTTGGAGGATGAAGGAATTGAAAAAGAAAATTTGGCAATATTAGAGAAATTAGGAAGACTGAAAGACAAGAGCATTTAACTGCGTAAGTGTGTATAAATAGCTAGAGCCTGGATTGTCAGTATTTTCTCTCACTTTTGTTATCATAGAAACTGTTGTCGTTGTCAACTGGGTTGTCTTCCTGAAGTATGAATCCGGTATGTATTGCCTGAATTTGCTAATGGCTACTTAGTTTTGTATGTTTCCTTTTTTCTTTCTAAGGTATGTATTGTGTGGAGGAGCATTACGTATTGAACTTCTCACAAAACAGGTGATTATTTTCTTATAATACTCAATTTTCACTGTTTTCTAGAGATGTTTTTTCCTTCCTGTAGGGCTGAAGCAGTGCCTACTCGACAGAACCGGTCATCGTACAAAGAAATGCCACGTGACTCAAAGGCAAAGCCAGAGTGCAGCTTGGAGCAAAGAAGGTATTTTATTAAGAATTTTCCATAAACCATAACTTTTCTTTTTCTTTTTCTTTTTCTTTTTCAGATGATGTCTCACTCTGTCACCCAAGATGGAGTGCAATGGCACGATCTCAGCTCACTGCAACCTCTGCCTCCCAGGTTCAAGCAATTATCCTGCCTCAGCCACCCGAGTAGCTGAGATTACAGGCCTCTGCCACCATGCTCAGCTATTTTTTGTATTTTTAGTAGAGACGGGGTTTCACCATGTTGGGCAGGCTAGTCTTGGAACTACTGACCTCAGGTGATCCGCCCACTTTGGCCTCCCGAAAGTGCTGGGATTACAGTCATGAGCCACCATGCCCAGCCTATTTATTTCTGATTCTTTAAGGGTGAGTAGAAATTTTTTCCAGGTGACTAAAACCTTGAGACATTATTCCAAGCAGAGACCAGCGGGGCAGAGACACGGGGATATAGAGATGTTGAAGTTTACCAAACACTGCTAGATTTAAAAAACAGAAAAGAAACAATCAAAATCAAAAATTAAAATTAAAAATCACCTAAAAAAAAAGAAACTGTTAATGGGCTTGTCCAAAGGTGACGTCACAATTGAGTTAACTATGACCATAGACACACAATAATGGATGGAAGTTTTGGGGAAAAAACATAACATTCTCAGGTTGTTGGCAGAGTATCTAGAACAATTTAGAAATACAGATATTGAATTCTGGGAATAATTACACTGTAGTGAAATCATTTCCTTCTCTGCGTATGAAGCATGTATGTGTGGCACACTGTTCAAGGTGCTGAAAATCAGACTCTTCTCAAGGAGCTCATGAGCAATCAAGGGAGATGGATGGGTGAGCCACTGATTATCATGTGACAAGTGGGGTAATAGAGATATGACTAAAATGCTATCCAAAGAAGAAGAAAGGAATTATTCATAGTATATGGAGTGCTGGGGAAAGAGTTCTGAAATGAAGCCGGCCGGGTGTGATGGCTCACACTTCCACTACCTGACCTCAGGTGATCCACCAGACTCGGGCTCCCCAAAGTGCTGGGATTACAGGTGTGAGCCACCGCACCCAGCCCAAAAGCTTTGTGTTTTTACGGATATTAACCATGTTTCCTGTTTAAAAAGAAAAAACAGCAACAATGTAGGAGAATAAGAGAAACATTTTTCCAAAAAAGAAATCATTTTGATTATTTTATCTCATTGGAATGTTGGATAATATAGTCTGCTTCATTAATCATCAAGCATGCTGTGGATTTCCCACTTTTATAGGATCTGTATCTCAGTTCAGGTAATACTGGTAATTTTTATACAGTATTTGAAGATGAAAAATATAGGCCAAAATGACAGACCTTGCATAGAAGCTGGTTAATGAAGACAGCTCTGGAGGAACACATGGATACACACAGAGAGACACACACATATATATAAAGTATACACACATATGATTTTTAAAGTTTTAAGGGTTTTAAAGCAAAAGCCAGCCCCTCCACTCTCCCAGAGCGGGCGGCCCCTCCCCTCTCTCAGAGTGGGTGGGGACAGCGGTTGCATGGGCAGCTTTCCTGATGAGCCACAGGTCCCTCTGGACACACTGCCGCCTGGCCACGCCCCCTTTCCCTGTCATCTTTCTCGTTGGCCAATGGGCTTGAAGCATTAAGGCCACGCCCCTATTCTGCATTCTACTGTGGCCCTGGTTACGCTGCCTCTGGGTCAGTTACGCAGCTGTCTTCCAGGTGACTGGATGTGTTGATCAGCGCTCGCTGGGATTTGGCTGACGTGGCCCCAGCCCCGCCTCCCTCCCCACCCCACAATGGCAGAAGAAACTGGACAGAGTAAATTAGCTGCAGCCAAGAAAAAGGTAAAGACGTACCGGGTCATGGCCCGCTAACCCTCATGAGTATTACTGCTCTTCTTTCCCACAGTTCAAAGAATATTGGCAGAGAAACCGCCCTGGTGTTCCAGCAGCAGCGAAGAGGAACACGAAAGCAAATGGCAGTAGCCCTGAGACGGCCGCTTCTGGTGGTTGCCACTCATCTGAGGCTGTGAGTCTTGCCTGGACAGGCTTTTGGGGACAGGGGGCCCAAGGAGCAGTAGAGGGCAATCGTTAAGATTGTGGATGGACTGTTGGGTACTGGTGAAGGATTCTGGATTTGGCCGGGCACAGTGGCTCACGCCTGTAATCCCCACACTTCGGGAGACCGAGGCAGGTGGATCACAAGGTCAGGAGATCGAGACCATCCAGGCAAACACGGTGAAATACTAAAAAATACAAAAAAAAAAGCCGGGCGTGGTGGCGGGCGCCTGCAGTCCCAGCTGCTCCGGAGTCTGAGGGAGGAGAATGGCGTGAACCTAGGAGGCGGAGCTTGCAGTGAGCCAAGATCACGCCACTGCACTCCAGCCTGGAAGGCAGAGAGAGACTCCGTTTCAAAAAAGAAAAGAATTCTGGGTTTGAATCCTGCCTCTCCGTCTGCTAGGGATATGATTTAGGGCAAGTTGCTTGAGCTCTTTGGGCCTCTGTTTTCACGTCTGTATGATAGAGGTGGTATTGTTTGACTTGTATTTGTGAAGTTTCAATGAGATTGATAATTGTCGATTTTATGTTAATCCCTAGTACATGGCCTGCTGTCAACACCCAGGACACCCAGGATATGGTCTTTGCTGTTTGATTTTCCTCATCCCCAGTCTCAAGGGGAAGCCAGGACAATGAGAACAGCCACTTCCCATCAGGAGTCACTGCAAGGCCCCCAGGGTGGGATGGTGGGGAGATAAGAACCGTGAGAGAAGTTGGCACAAAGGAGTTATGGGACAAAGGGTCCAAGATAGGCAGAAAAGAAAATGTTGCCAGTTGATGGGGAAGAAAGGAAGTCGGAGGGCTCAGACACTGAGGGGGACAGAACATCTCCATGTGCAGTCTCATCTCTTATAGTCAGCAACAGGTATCCACGGGGAGGGCCCTACATCATCTGCTACCCTGAAGGATCTGGAGGTAGGAGGCTCTGGGCGGAGGTGCAGTGACCCCGCAGGCCAGCCCTCCAACCTCCTCCCGCAGCGGGGACTGGGTGCCCCTCTGCCAGCTGAGACAGCCCACACACAACCCAGCCCTAATGATCGTTCTCTCTACCTCTCCCCCAAGTCCTCCTCCGCCTCCTCCTCTCTGCATGCGCGTCAGAGCCCGTGCCAAGAACAAGCAGCAGTCCTGAACTCGAGGTCCATAAAAATCAGTCGACTGAATGACACCATCAAATCTTTGGTAAGAGTCCAGTGGGGTCCCCTGATTCCACGCCTCCATCACTTTAATTTGACTCTCCCCACAGAAACAACAGAAGAAACAAGTGGAACATCAGCTGGAAGAAGTAACGTGATTTCTTTGTTTGCTGGCGACATGCTGGTAAGAGCTCTGTCTTCCTCTTCCTATAGGAAAAGAAAGCAAACAATGAGAAACAGAAAGCTGAAAGGGAGCTAGAGGTGAGTGGAGGGTGTGAAGTTTCCTCCTGTCCATTTCAGCACTTGCTTGGCTTTTCTCCCAAAGGGTCAAATCCAGAGATTGAACACAGAGAAAAAGAAACTAAATACGGACCTGTATCACATGAAACATTCTCTCAGATACTTTGAAGGTGGGAATCTGGGCACCCTGTCATCCTTCAACCTTTGAGCCCCATGTCAACTCTGTCATTACAGAAGAGTCCAAGGATCTGGCCGGCCGCCTGCAACGTTCATCGCAGCGTATAGGAGAGTTAGAGTGGTCTCTCTGTGCTGTCGCCGCCACACAGAAGAAGAAGCCGGATGGGGTGAGTCCAGTCACCTGCCCTGTCCCCTGGGACAGATCGAAACTTCTCACTCTTCACCATCCAGTTCTCGAGCCGCAGTAAAGCACTTCTCAAGCGGCAGTTAGAGCAGTCCATACGGGAGCAGATACTGCTGAAAGGACACGTGACACAGGTGAGGTTTTGCAGAGGGAGGGATGTGGAAGGGCCCTTCCTAACTTGTGTGGCCATTCTTGCAGTTGAAGGAGTCGCTTAAAGAAGTCCAGCTGGAGAGAGATCAATATGCTGAACAAATAAAAGGAGAGAGGGCCCAGTGGCAGCAGAGGATGAGGAAAATGTCGCAGGAGGTGAGATCTGACCCTTCAGCCTCCCGCCCCACTCCAGGGCCCTTTCCCCCTGTGCTTTGGGCAGGTTTGCACATTGAAGGAGGAGAAGAAGCATGATACGCATCGGGTAGAGGAGCTGGAGAGGAGCTTGTCCAGACTCAAAAACCAGATGGGTAAGATGGGGCTGGCATGACCTGGGAGCAGGCAGAGGCCCTTATGATCTGCTTCCTTTCTCAGCTGAGCCACTGCCCCCGGATGCCCCAGCAGTGTCCTCTGAGGTGGAGCTGCAAGACCTGAGGAAGGAGCTGGAGAGAGTGGCAGGAGAGCTCCAGGCTCAGGTGGAAAACAATCAGTGCATCAGTCTCCTGAACCGTGGGCAAAAGGAGAGGCTTCGCGAGCAGGAGGAGAGGCTTCAGGAGCAGCAGGAGAGGCTTCGGGAACGGGAGAAGAGGCTTCAGCAGCTGGCCGAGCCACAGAGCGACTTGGAGGAGCTGGTGGGTTGCCCCACCTGGGGAGCCTGCCCTCCTGGGTGGCTGCTGATTGCTTCTCTCTGTCCAGAAGCACGAGAACAAGAGCGCACTGCAGTTGGAGCAGCAAGTAAAGGAGCTGCAGGAGAAGCTGGGCCAGGTGATGGAGACGCTCACCTCGGCCGAGAAGGAGCCAGAGGCAGCAGTCCCAGCCTCAGGGACTGGGGGCGAGTCTGTGAGTGGGGAGACCCTCCGGGCCCTGCAGGAGCTGAGATGTGACCCCATTATTTTGGCTCCAGAGCGGCCTTATGGACCTCCTGGAGGAGAAGGCGGACCTGAGGGAGCATGTGGAGAAACTGGAACTTGGATTCATCCAGTACCGGAGAGAGAGATGCCATCAGTGAGTGGGAGGCCAGGGCACGGCAGGGGGAGGGCCCCAGCGTCTGAGCCCTGTCCTCCCGCAGGAAAGTACATCGCCTTCTAACAGAGCCAGGGGACAGTGCCAAAGATGCGTCACCGGGAGGAGGCCATCATCAGGCTGGCCCAGGACAAGGAGGAGAGGAAGGTAGGGTGTGCAACATCCCTGTGGGGGTGGGGGCGGCCTGACAGCTGAGCACCCGTCCCTTCAGGTGAAGCTGCTGGAGCTGCAGGAGATGGTGTTGCGGCTTGTGGCAGCTACAGCGAGGGGCACGGCAAATTCCTGGCCGCTGCCCGGAACCCTGCTGCTGAACCCAGTCCAGGAGCCCCAGCCCCCCAGGAGCTCGGGGCTGCCGACAAGCATGGTGGTGAGTAGAGCCCCCAGGCGGGGTGAGCAGGCCCACTCAGATCCCCGCCTCCCTCTCTCCAAAGATCTTTGTGAGGCGAGCCTCACCAACAGCGTGGAGCCTGCACAAGGAGAAGCCAGGGAGGGTTCTTCCCAGGACAACCCTACTGCACAGCCAGTCGTGCAGCTCCTTGGTGAGATGCAGGACCACCAGGAGCACCCAGGCTTGGGCAGCAACTGCTGTGTGCCATGCTTTTGCTGGGCTTGGCTGCCGAGAAGAAGGAGATAAACACCACCATCATCAAAGAGCTGCTCAAGAAATTTTTAAAAACGAAACAAAGTTATGGGGTTAATCTCCTACACAATTCATTTACTTCATTTGAATGTTAGAGCTACTCATGATTATTTGTGTTTCTAATTTATAGTTTAAGTTTATTTGTAAAAAGTTAAAAGAGAGTGGGTCTCTGTGGCTCTCACTGATGTTCACTCTGGCATCCTTCAGCATTTTTCTTTTTTCATTTCATAATTGTAGGTCATTAGCATGCATATCGAGTTTGCCCTTACGTGGTGGGAGTTCAAACACACAAAGACCCACTCTTTGCACAAAACTGTTCTCGCTGGTTTGGAATAGGCTCCCGTGCTTTTCTAATGTTATTGCAGCATGGATGTCCATTACAGAATTCAGATAAAATTTGCTAATGTTCTGCTATGATGTTTGATCTCATCTTAATCACAGTGAGCTCTTCTATAGCTCAATATGCGGTTTGCCCTCAAGTGTGCACTGTTTATTACTTTGTAATATGCCACTGTGAGTACTGACATTTAGAGCTGTTTAAAGGCCGAGAACTGGAAACAGCCTTTCCTCCATTTTCTGTGTATTGGTGATGGGAGTGATAACCTTTTGGGGGAGCTTTCTAAATCTCACAGAAGAGGAAAGTGGCCTGCTCTGGCAGGTATGTGCAGGATACAGTGTGTTTCATCTGTTCCGGTGCCAAGAATGAGCAGTGTACTGTGGCAGTTCCCTTTGGATTTGTATGTGCTCTGGGCTCATGAAGATATTGCATCGTGAGCTGCAGCAGTTGCACTCTTTTTCAGTGACCTAAAAAGGGCTTATTTCCGAGGAATGAAAGGCTGCCATCATTGGCTGTGGGTGTGAAAAACCTTTCCTAGCTTAGAGCATTTGTATCTACAATACATTTTAAAGTCAGAGTTCGTGTTCCCTGTTTTAATCACATGACTACCTGTCCCAGTACACGAAAGGGCGCTGGTTGGCATTCTTCTTAATGTATTTAGTGAAGATCATAAGAAATCCTTTAAGAGTTTAAATGTCTCTGAAACAGGCATACAGGCTCTAGTCAAGAATGAATTAGAGTGAAGGAAAGCTGTGTGACACCTGGCATTCCTCTCTGTTCATGGAGCTTCTTTGAGGCTTGAAGTTTGATTTTACTATCTAGACCTCTCTGGCTAATACCTATTCTTCAACCACCTCGGTTACTCTGACATAGGAATTTACTTCTTTTCCTTGAGTGGAAAACACTTTAGAAAGTAATAACAAACATTATTATAAACTAATATATGTGAGAGTACTTAGTTGAAACAAAAAGGAATTTTAGTAGACAGTATTATATTATCTTTGAAAATCAAGGAGAAGTTTATGCAACTTAAAATGTTTACACACTGTGGTGCAATCTACTGTTTGTGAATGTCTGTATTATCAGGAAACATGTCTATACGATCGCAGAGTTGTATTTCCTCACAAACTTCTTTACGAAGAGTGAAATACGTTTTTGTACCTCTCATTTTCAGTCAGGGACATACTTTGTGCAATATTTCTGTGATTGTGCCTATGCATGATGAATGAATGCATTTCAATCATACATTGCCTAAATCATAACTTGATGATGCTTGGGAAAGAATCAACAGTTAAAACTTCATGAAGTTCTAATGTCTGTGTTCCAAAACACATCACATTATTAGGTTGTAGGGAGATATGTAGGTGTGCTCCCTGGGGTGGGGAGTTTTCTAGTTACTAGACCATCTCCATTTTTAGCACTTGGCAGCCTCATGATCCTTTTATAAATGTGAGATTAACAGGAGAGCAGCAATACGATTTTGCCAATGGAATAACAGATTTGCCGGCATTCACTGAAAGAGGGCAGATATTGGGTCCTTGTAACTTCAACTGACTCTTCCAAATTGTATGAATTTATCAATGTATTACACAAATCCAGTTTCAGAATGATAAAAAATGTTAGACCAAATAATGCGGCTAATTAACAGTCGTATGATTTCTAGCCCATGGGTTTAAAACTGTATCTTAAAGAGTCATTTTAAAATAATATAAATATTAAAAAATGTAACTGCTATCTTAATGTTCTGAAATAAAACATTTTAAAATATAAATCCTGTAGTTTAAAAGGAAGAAATGGTGGGAAGGAAAAGTAGAGAAAGAAATGCCAATTCCAGGCCAAAGCGTTATTTGCCAAGTTTTCTTAGAATGAATTTTACCAATGTATGAGTTCTTGTTAACAGAATGTGTAACGGAAATACTGAAAGACTTTTGCTTAAAGTGGCATTATTGACTGCTGATGTGATGCTACTGTAATGCAATAAATTTTTAAATTGTTGCAAAGTGCTGTTTTTGCCTTAAAATTTTATTTTGCG